CAAGCCATCATAAGTCGCATCCCGGGAAGCTTAAGAAACTGTGTGAACAAGGAATTCTTTGTCACATCAGCGCTTTGGTCCGTAATAGACCAGCAAGAAATTCATCCTGAGCTCAGTGGTGCTACCTACAGATATCTGCCAGGCATGGTGGGCGTGGCTCCAGGAGGACTTCTGCGGCCAGGGAAGACATCATCCCTGGAGACATCCCAGTGACTGACAACCTCCCAACAGTGGTACATCCTTCCCAAGGGCCCTCTCCCAACAGCCCACAAAACACGGGGACAGTCGAGAGCATCCCAACGAGCAATAGCAGAGAATGCCGGAAGGTAATTATTCAGATATACTTGGGAACAGTGAAAAATAGATAATCTAAGAGAAAAAGAATCTGACGGCCTTTTTAGCTGATTCCGGACATATGCATCATTGTTGTTGCAGTGTTAAAACAAGAGCTAGAAAACTGACAATGTCGTCTGCTTACGGAAGCTCTGAAAGACTAGGGTGTGATTTATTAACGACCAACTTCTATTATTGTGTGTTAAGTTTTTCATCTGTGCATCAAATCACAAAGAATAAATAGAACTTTTCCCTTTATCAGTCCCTTAGACACAGCAGGTCCTGAACACCCTGCTTATATGTTGCATCAGCAGTTCAAATATCAAAATAAAAACCATGAAGAGGAAATCCGCATCCTGTGACTTGAGTCCCTTCAGTCTACAGGGACTGGTTACCGCTTTTTGCTAATAGGAAGATTACATTACTAGAAAATGTGGAGTAAACTGTTTGCCTGTGGTAAACACCTGCATGCAAAGGATTGAAGACAGTACCGGCTCCTGTACAGAGACGCGTCTCTCACATCTGAGCTGCATATTGAGCGGCAAGTTGGTTGTAAGTTCAGTAAAAGCCGCTGATGATGCAAAAAAAAAAAAAGTATTAAGTTTCACAAGCTGTTAGTAATCAAGTATATTTTCTCAGTTTCAGATCCTCTGCGATTTTATTGAGTGGAAAGTCTTGCGCTGAGAGGGTTCAAGAAAAATAATATTGCATTTCCCTATGTCAAAGGAACACTTTTAATGGTAACTTGTCAGACTATGAACAAACCCACTTTTTAAGATATTGATAAAGTCTTCTTTTCTTCACGTGATATTTTATACAAGAACACTTCAGATGTATTGGATGTGGCTGATTTTAACAAATCCTATTAGATTTGTATCAATTAGTTACATGTTCTATTCATAGTCTTTTGTGAATCATTGCCTTTTTGTTTAAAAAGATGGCCTATTTTGAGCCTTTGTATAAGTACATTCCTGTTTTTGTGACAAAAGAAAAACTTTAAATTTGTCCCAAAGAGAAAAATAATGGCTATCAGAAGTATGCTTTGTTTTAGTGCGAGTTACCGTTACTGTATTTGTGTATTGTAAAAGTGGACATTCTAATTACATTAAAATGTAATTAGAAAAAAGTGCTTAATGAACAAAAACAGAACATAGACAACAAAAGAATATTAGAAGTGATGCATGAAGAAAACGAGATATCAATAAAAAGATTTTTAAAAACCAAGAAAAATTGTGACTCTGAAGAACACAGTAACTATATTAAAAATTTAATCAGCAGTCACAAAAGCGGATTTAATAAAGCAGAAAAAATTAGACAGTTGATAACATTGCACTTATAAATACTGATTCATGAAAACAAATTTTTTAAACAGAATAGAGAAAAAATCAAAATTGGGACTTACAGCACACCACCAAGTGGACCACTGTATTTATAAAAGGAGTCTTAGAAAAACAGTATAGGAGAAAAATAATAAAGAGGATATTTTTAAAAAGTAGCTGAGAACTCCCTAGATGACAAGGTAATTAAACAAGAAGAAATCATGCTAAACAAAAACCTTCAACTGGAATAATTTCACTTCAGAAAAAAAAGTTAAGCATTTCCAAAACAAATAAAAGTTGAGTGTGTTACTAGCCACTGGAACAGTGCTAAAGGAAATGTAAAAGAAAGTCTATCACGTCCAAAAATGACAATATATGCTGCACAGCGTCATAAAAGCATATGAAAATAGAAAGCTCTCTATTAAAGGTAAATACATAAACAGCTATAGAAACCTCTACTGTCATAATGATGGTGCACAAAACTTTCACGTTATTGCTATGGAATTTAAAAAATGAAGCAGAAAGCTGCATAAATATGGGTTCATAGATACTCAATAAGAAAAGATAACAAGTGATATTAATAACAAAGTGGGGGTATAAAGAGGTAAAGCTTTGCATTCCATTGAAATATAGTCATTATATATTGTCATAACTTTAAGATGTTTTATGAAGTCTTTATTTCTCAAGATGATTACAAAAAAACCTGTAGATGGTATGCAGAAGCAAATGAGAAAGAAATTGAATCATGTCACTACAAAATCAATGAAGAAAAATAAAGCAGTAAGAGAAAAAAATGATAAATAACACATCTACAAGAAACACAGAAGACAATTACAAATAATAATAGTAACTTCATTAACTACAGTAATTACTTCAAATACAAAAAGTTAAATACCTTAAAGAAAATGCATAAAATGATTTAATGGATTAAGAACAAAGAAGATCCAGCAATGTACTCTCTACAAGAGTCACTTTAGCTCTAAGGACCCAAATAAGTTGAAAGTAGCAGTATAAAGAAAATATATTTTATGCAAAGAGTAGCTACAATTGGAGGGGCATGGTCATAATTATATTAAACAAAATATATTTTAAGTTAAAAATTTTAAAAAGAGACAGATTGTTATTATGTAACGGTGAGATGGATTAACTTGCAAGAAATCCATAACAATAATTTAGAAATCATATATATAATTTGAAAAATTATACCATCTGCAAAATCTGCAAAAATATACCATTGGGATTTTGATAAAAATTACATTAAATTTTTATATTACTATAAATAACACTGATATCTTTCTTATTTTTTTTTTTGGAGTTAGAGTTTCTGTCTCCCAGGCTGGAGGACAATGGCACGATCTCGCGATTGGCTCACTTCAACCTCCGCCTCCCAGGTTCAACTGATTCTCGTCTTTCAAATATGTAAAACAAATATTGACAGAAGTCAAGCAAGAAATATATAGCAACACAACAATTGCGGACTTCAAGACTCCGCTTTCAATAATGACTAGAATAGTCAGATGTAATATCAGTAAGAAAGCCAAACCTGAACATTATAGACCTAACAAGCATTTACAGAACTCTGTGATCGAAAGCAGCAAAATATGCAATATTCTCAATCACACATGGTACATTCTGTTAGGATACATGTCTTATTAAATTTAAGAAAACTGAAGTCATGCAATGTAAATGAAACTAGAAATCAAAAGCAAGAAAATGTTTCAGATACGTAAATAAGAGGAAATTAAGCAAAATCTTACATATAGTCTTGCTCAAGTGTCAGGTGATTTAATATTGTTAAGATGTCAGGGCCGGCGCGTGACTCATGCCTGTAATCCCAGGACTTTGGGAGGCCAAAGTGTGTGGATCACTTGAGATCAGAAGTTTGAGACTAGCCTGGCCAACATGGCAAAACCCTATCTCTACTAAAAATACAAAAGTTAGCTATACATGTTGGTGCATGACTGTAATCCCAGCTACTCTGGTGGCTGAGACTGGAGAACTGGTGGCTGAGACTGGAGAATTGCTTGAACATGGGAAGCAGAGCTTGCAGTGAGCACAGCTCACACCACTGCCCTTCAGCCTGAGTGACTCACTAAAACTCCATCTCCAAAGGAAAAAAAAAAGGTTGTCAGTATTACCCATGATGATATAAAAATGTAATGTAATTTTCATCTAAATCCCAATGGTATTTTTTTTGCAGAATTTTTGTGTATAATTCTAAAAGTTGTTTAGGAAGTGTGACTAGGCAAACACCCTTTAAAAAGGACAAAGAGTTATTACATTTTCTGATTTAAAATCATGATACAAAGCTACAAAAATAAAAACAATATGGTATTGCCACAAAAACGGATACATAGATGATGAAACAGAATAGACATCCTGGAAATAAACCCTCGCATACGTGATAAAATAATCTTCCATATGCTTTCCATGACCATGCAATAGAAAAATAAGAATCTCTTTAACAAAGGATTTTCAAAATTGAATGTTTACAGAGCAAAAATAAAGTTGGATGCTTCTTTTGTATTATACATAAAAACAAAAGTTGATTTTTAATGGATTTAATGCTTAAACATAAAAACTAATAAAATTCTTAGAAGTAAACATAGGGGAAAAGTTTATGACATAAGTCTTAAAACTTTGCTTAAGTATGACATCAAATTCATAAGAAACAAGGAAAAGAACAAAAAAGAAAGGAACTACATTAACCTTCAAGTATTCTACACATCAAGGAAAACATTTAGTGGCATACAAATGTCTCCTAATAAGTGGGTGAAACCTGGGTATGCTGGCTCAAGCCTATAATTCTAGAAATTTAGGAGGCCAAGTCAGAACGATCATTTGAGGCCAAAAGTTTGAGACTAGCCATGAAAATATATCAAGACCCTGTCTTGTATAGGGTAATATATGTGCATACATACATACATATAACAAAAAAGTGTAAAAATATTTTCTAATCACATATTTGGTAGGTGTTAATTTCCAAAAGATATAAACTTCTGAAATTCAACAACAACAAAAAGTTAATAACTTGATTTAGAATGGTAAATGTTTGAAATGACCTTTCTCCAAAGAAGACATAGAAATGACTAGGTATTTAAAAGGATACTCGTCCGAGGGCAGGACTATGGGAGGCTGCCCTGTACGGAAAAGAAGAAGAAATGGCAGTAAAGAGGGCAACCATCATTCCACCCAGCCCAAAAGGAATAAGAGAAACCCTATCTTTCAGGATTCTCAAGACACAGTTTTCATGGAGTGATAATGAAAGGAGCAGCAGCCGCCTTAATATCCCAGAGAGAGAAGATGGACGAGAAGGCAACTTAAACCAGATTGTTACTGAACCCAATGCAAACTTTCCCTAGTTCTTGCATGAGGGGTATGTATCATGCCAAGGTCTTTACTCCCATATCAACCAGATCTTGAAGGAGGCTCACTTCAACAGCCTGCAGCAGTGAGGGCAAGCTCCAACATGATGAATTAGGACTTCCTTATTCCAACCTAAACTGTGTTTATAAAAGTAATTGCATACACACCAAAAAAAAAGTCTATTGGTTTTTAAGTCTAAATTTTAAGTAACAAGTTAATGGGCAGTTGTTTAATTGGGGTTTTACTTCACTGCTGTACTTTTAAAGAGGCTGTGAATAAATGTTTATGAAATTTAAAAAATAAAATAAAAAAATAAAAGGATACTCGACATCACTCTTCTAGAAAAATGCAAAGCAAAGTCACAATAATCTACGGCCTCAAGCCGATATTTAAAATAGTATGACAGCTCTTCAAAAAATTTAAAATGAGATTATTATATAATCCAGCAAACCCCCTTCTGGCTATGTACTTAAAATATACAACGCAGATCTGGAAGAGATATTTGCACAACCAAATTTATTGCAATATTATTAACACAAGCCAAAAGGCAGAAACAATCCAGATGTCCCTTGACCAATGAACAGATTAATAACAAGTGGCACATAAACAAAGTCGAATATTATTCAGTCTTTAAAAAGACACATTATATGATAATTCTGGAGAAGATCATGTTAATTGAAATAAGCCAGGAACAAAGTGACAGTCTATGATTCCATTCATAATCAGGTATCTTAAGTAGATATACTCATAGGAAAAAAAAGTTAGAATGGTGCTTGTCAAGGACTGAAGAGATGGTAAAATGAGCAGTTGTTTTATTTTTTATTTTTTTATTTTTTTAAATTATACTTTAAGTTTTAGGGTACATGTGCACATTGTGCAGGTTACACAT